CCGCAGGAGCCGCGCCGTCTTCCTAACCTCGCCTCGGCCTTCGCTCCACAGTGGAGAGTGGGAGCCTAGCTGTGCTTGATGCTGAATGCCTGTTTTGAGAGTGTGAGTGGGATCATCTACAGTAAATACTTGCAAAGCATGGCACTGTGGCTCTGGGGAGCTGGTACGCCTGTGCTGTAACCATGGTACTCAGTCCTTCCAAAGTGTTTATTAATCAAGCACCTGTCATGTGCCATTGAGCCCACGATGGGGAATGAGGACAGTCCCTGCCCCCATGAAGCTTGTGTCCTGTTGGGAGGACAGACAGGTGGCCCAGCAGTTGCAGCATGGTGTGTGCACACGTTTGGCTGGTGGAACCATGTTTCTACCACTCATGGTCAAAAAAAGCCCACCAAAGTCCTGGGAGTTCACATCTGTGTGATGATACGGCAACATTGTTTGTAATGGAAAGACTGGACACCCCCAGTGCCCATCAGTGGGGGAGTCATTAAATAAACTATGGTATGTGCACATAATGGGTGGTATGCAGCCCTTTGGAAAAATGTAGGTTTTCCAGGTCCTGGATATAGCAGCGTAAGATGGGAAATCACAGAATACCCATGTTGTGCCTGAGATGGCAGGTGGGGTACCCGTGGTACCCGGGAGGGTGGCAGGTGGGGCACCCATGTTCTACCTGGGGTGGCAGGTGAGCCCATAACCATTGTAGAGGCCAACATCCTCAGAGGCCTGAGTGTGGGGAGGTAGGCTTTGACTCCCTAGGGAGAGAGGGACACTTAGGAAACAGACGGGCCCTGGAAGTGGGACATGAAGAGTGCCCTGGCCATCCAGTGTAGGCTGAGATGCTAGGGGCACAGAAAGAAGAGATCTGCTGATGCCAGCCTTCCAACCATTTCCCAGCTTGGCCAAGAGCCAGCTCTGGTATTCGTGAAGGAACAGATCCTGGGTGAAGCTAGAGGGAAGGCCGCAGAGGCAAAAGGAGAGAGGAGCTAGGCCAGGGGTCAGCGACTGACCCTCGCGGCCAGTGTACAGGGGTTGCAACTGGGAGCCTAGGGGGCCCCAAGGCATCTCCAGGCCCAATCTACCTCTGGGCTTTTCTCAAGCTCTCCCTAGGATTACTGCGGTTTCCTCCTGGCGCCTCTCGTCTTGGACAGCCATGCCCCCCTCCATGCTGCACTAATGGCTCAGCCTGGGGCCCTAGGGACCTCTCCTACCCCCCAGACTGCTCTGTCGGCCCCCTTTCCCCCCTACTGCTGAAACCCAATCCTCTGCAGCAGCGCCGGCTCAGCACCGCCGGCTCAGCACCGCTCCGCAGCCCCTGCCTGCCACGGTCAGCTACGTCCCACCTGGTCTGCTGCGGAGTCCCCAGCCCAGTGCCTAGCCCAGTGGAGCCACCGCCTGTTCCTCGGGAAGGAACAGTGGGACCTGACCGGCCAGATCACCTCCTCCAATCCTGCCAGGCTAGTGCCTCCCTGCCTTCCAACCTTGGCTGTCTCCCACCCTCTCTTCTCCTCTCCTTGCCTGGCCTCCTGAATCCTATCTTAGCCTCCTTAGCCCCCTGACTGACTCTCTCTCGCTTCTTCCAAGCCTCTGTAGCTGGTTCCGCTCCTGGGTTCTGGCCATGAAGCCCACCTCAGGCCCAGAGGAGGCCCGGCGGCCAGCCTCGGACATCCGCGTGTTCGCCAGCAACTGCTCGATGCACGGGCTGGGCCACGTCTTCGGGCCAGGCAGCCTGAGCCTGCGCCGGGGGATGTGGGCAGCGGCCGTGGTCCTGTCAGTGGCCACCTTCCTCTACCAGGTGGCTGAGAGGGTGCGCTACTACAGGGAGTTCCACCACCAGACTGCCCTGGATGAGCGAGAAAGCCACCGGCTCATCTTCCCGGCTGTCACCCTGTGCAACATCAACCCACTGCGCCGCTCGCGCCTAACGCCCAACGACCTGCACTGGGCTGGGTCTGCGCTGCTGGGCCTGGATCCCGCAGAGCACGCCGCCTTCCTGCGCGCCCTGGGCCGGCCCCCTGCACCGCCCGGCTTCATGCCCAGTCCCACCTTTGACATGGCGCAACTCTATGCCCGTGCTGGGCACTCCCTGGATGACATGCTGCTGGACTGTCGCTTCCGTGGCCAACCTTGTGGGCCTGAGAACTTCACCACGGTGAGCTGACCTCCCTACCTATCCTGCCAGGGGAGATGGCCATCACCCTGTCTGCCCGCCCCAGATCTTCACCCGGATGGGAAAGTGCTACACATTTAACTCTGGCGCTGATGGGGCAGAGCTGCTCACCACTACTAGGGGTGGCATGGGCAATGGGCTGGACATCATGCTGGACGTGCAGCAGGAGGAATATCTACCTGTGTGGAGGGACAATGGTAGGGAGCACACAAATGAGGCTGGGGGAGGGCAGGTCAGGCCTCACAGGTCCCTCCCCGACAGAGGAGACCCCGTTTGAGGTGGGGATCCGAGTGCAGATCCACAGCCAGGAGGAGCCGCCCATCATCGATCAGCTGGGCTTGGGGGTGTCCCCGGGCTACCAGACCTTTGTTTCTTGCCAGCAGCAGCAGGTACCCTTCCGTGTGCCTCCACACCTACTACTCGGGAAGCCTCCTTAACCCTGTCCCCCCACAGCTGAGCTTCCTGCCACCGCCCTGGGGCGATTGCAGTTCAGCATCTCTGAACCCCAACTATGAGCCAGAGCCCTCTGATCCCCTAGGCTCCCCCAGCCCCAGCCCCAGCCCTCCCTATACCCTTATGGGGTGTCGCCTGGCCTGCGAAACCCGCTACGTGGCTCGGAAGTGCGGCTGCCGAATGGTGTACATGCCAGGTGAGGGGCTGGGGTTTTCGTCCCATGGCGGGTGCTTCTAAAGCCATCTCCCCGGTACCCGCAGGCGACGTGCCAGTGTGCAGCCCCCAGCAGTACAAGAACTGTGCCCACCCGGCCATAGGTAAGGGCGAGCCTCCCCCACCTCCCGTCCGCGCGGGCGTCTGACGCGGCCCGGTGGCCCGCAGATGCCATGCTTCGCAAGGACTCGTGCGCCTGCCCCAACCCGTGCGCCAGCACGCGCTACGCCAAGGAGCTCTCCATGGTGCGGATCCCGAGCCGCGCCGCCGCGCGCTTCCTGGCCCGGAAGCTCAACCGCAGCGAGGCCTACATCGCGTGAGCTGCGCGGGGCGGGCGGGCTCCTCCGACAGCCCACATTTGAGGCCATTCTTGTCCTCAGGGAGAACGTGCTGGCCCTGGACATCTTCTTTGAGGCCCTCAACTATGAGACCGTGGAGCAGAAGAAGGCCTATGAGATGTCAGAGCTGCTTGGTGTGTGTGCAGGGCCCCCAGGGCTGGGGGGGCTGTAAGTTGAAGGGTGACCCTGTCTCCACAGGTGACATTGGGGGCCAGATGGGGCTGTTCATCGGGGCCAGCCTGCTCACCATCCTCGAGATCCTAGACTACCTCTGTGAGGTGGGCCAGGGCCCCCACTGCAGGGGGTGGGACACTGGCCACCTCCCATCCTGCTTGCCTCCAGGTGTTCCGAGACAAGGTCCTGGGATATTTCTGGAACCGACAGCACTCCCAAAGGCACTCCAGCACCAATCTGGTAACAGCCCCTCTTCTGGAGCCCTTGCCTGCTCCCCACCTCTGACCCTCTCGTCCTCACACAGCTTCAGGAAGGGCTGGGCAGCCATCGAACCCAAGTTCCCCACCTCAGCCTGGGCCCCAGGTAACACATAATGGCCCCCTAAAATCAAGGGACAGGACAGTGGGTGTGCCCGTTCCCACCCCAGCACTCTGCTCTGTTCCGAAGACCTCCCACCCCTCCCTGTGCCGTCACCAAGACTCTCTCCGCCTCCCACCGCACCTGCTACCTTGTCACACAGCTCTAGACCTGCTGTCTGTGTCCTCGGAGCCCCGCCCTGACATCCTGGACATGCCTAGCCTGCACGTAGCTTTTCCGTCTTCACCCCAAATAAAGTCCTAATGCATCAGCCTCAGCTGTTTCTCTTACAGGGCAGAGACTAG